GCATCATTTGGTCCCAATTTAATCATATTTGAAACAAATATTTTTTTCCTTGTCTTCATATCTCTGCCTACCAAGCGTTCTCCTCACCTCTCCTATTCTGTTGTCCTGGGACATGGCTTTAAGTATGGGTTCTGCCTGTCTGCTGGCCCCGAGAAAGTGGGGATGGCACAGGAGATATCCTGAGAGGGGCTGTTCAGAGTTGGGCAGCGCTCCTTTCCCACCCCAACCCCCCAGCCAACCTCCAGGCCTTGCAGGGAAAATGCCCATAGAACCCCATTCTAAATCAGTTTATGAATCCCACCTCTCCGGGCCCTAAGCATGCCTCCCAGCCCAAAGCTTTTGAGAAACTTTCGCCGGACCTTTGTCCCGACCCAGATCCTAGCGTCCTCTATGCCCTGCCTCCTCTGCACTTGTAGCCCATGTGAGTTGCTCTCTCAGCAGCCTCTTGGCCATCTCTCCCCACCTCCACTCATGCCTCTCTCGAGCATCTCAGAAAGGCCCGAGCCTGACTTCCCCAGCCAGCTATTGTCCTGGCAGCACAGCCGCCACGCCAGCGTCCCCACCCAGTCAGCCAGCCGGCTGCTCCCTGGCCTCGCCAGCACCCCCCGCCCCCCCCCCCGCTCCCCGCCCCGCCCCAGGGAGGACCAGGCTGGCAGCTGGGAGTCTCCCTGCCTGCTCAGCCTTCCTCCTTCCCTCCCTCTCCCTCCCTGCCTCCCTCCTCCTCCGCCCGCCCCTGAGGCAGGGACCGTGCAAATCGAGGAGAGGGGGGACGGACAGGCCTGATGGGGTCCAGCTTAGGGCCCCGGACTCCCCACTGATGCTCTATCCAGGCTGGGTGTCCCCAGCATCGTGGGACCTGGATTTGTGTGCACCGGGGTGGTTCCCAGGCCAGGAGGGTCCCTCTGGCAGGCCCTTGGTGCCCTCGTTTTGCATGAGGACCCCCCTCGGATGCTCTGAGCCACCCTCCTCAACCCGGATCTAAAACCCGGGACACGGCTATCAGGCCAGCCTCTCTCTCCACCCCACCCCCTCTTTCTGGCGTCCATCCCCTCCCCAACACCACCTCTGCTGCTGCCTCTGGCTGTGGACCTGCACCTCTTCCCCATCCCCGCCAGGCCCGGGGAGCGGGGTGAGCCTGGATGAGAGCCCCCCCAACCTGGGGCTCTCCCAGGCCATGGCCCGTGTGCTCCCAGGGAGGAGCCCCGGACCCTGAGCATCTGCTGGAGGCTTGGCAGAGGCCCCGCGGGGACCGTGTCTTCTGAGGACAAAAGGCGGCGGCCAGCAGGCAGACGGAGGGGGGGGGTGGGGGGTGGGGGGGGTAGGGGGACCGGCAGCCAGGCAGGCAGACGGGTAGCAGGGGCCAGCACTGGCCCCCCTCCCAGCTTGGCAGTGGCATGAAGATGGGAGTGGGAGTGTATAGTGGAGGAAGCACCTGCCGGGACCCCCACCTGCCAGCTAGTTGGACACCCCAAGGCTGTGTGCTGCCCACCTGGTGTTCCCCAACACCCCCAGCCCTACCCAGTGCACCCCTCCGGTGCCTGCTTTCCCTGATGCCTGCGATTTAGACCAGCCCGGCTGTATCCACGGCAACAGAAGCAGGAGTGTCACTGGCCGCCAGATCACTGAGGGTCCCACAATGTGGCCCGGGCTGTGATTTACCTGGGTGAGACAGCTTGAGCCCCATCGTGGATTCCAAGACATCCCTGCTGAGAGAGCCAAGGTAAGCAGTCAGCATCCCTCCACCAAGGATGGAGGCTCCCAATGTCTTTTTTTTTTTTTTTTAGATGGAGTTTCGCTCTTGTTGTCCAGGCTGGAGTGCAATGGCGCAATCTCAGCTCACCACAACCTCCACCTCCCGGGTTCAAGTGATTCTCCTGCCTCAGCCTCCCCAGTAGCTGGGATTACAGGCATGTGCCACCACGCCCTGTTAATTTTGTATTTTTTTATTTTTAGTGGAGACGGGGTTTCTCCATGTTGGTCAGGCTGGTCTCGAACTCCGTGCCTCAGGTGATCCGCCCACCTCCGCTTCTGAAAGTGCTGGGATTACAGGCGTGAGCCACTGTGCCCGGCCCCCAATGTCTTATACTGGGTAACTATGGATTTAGGAGAAGGGGAAACATCAGAGGCAGGACGTGCAGGAAAATGACAGGCACAGGCCTTGGAGGTGAGATTTTCTAAAATAGTCAACAACTCTAATCTGTGTCTCCCCCGCTCATTCCCATTTGCAGGTGCAATGTAGCAGGACAACTCATGGAGCCCCCCCGGGCCCATCGAGTACCGGACTGGCTGACCCCCTAGGGTTGGCAGTAGCCCCTGACCCTCAGTATGGCCAACACTACCGGAGAGCCTGAGGAGGTGAGCGGCGCTCTGTCCCCACCGTCCGCATCAGCTTATGTGAAGCTGGTACTGCTGGGACTGATTATGTGCGTGAGCCTGGCGGGTAACGCCATCTTGTCCCTGCTGGTGCTCAAGGAGCGTGCCCTGCACAAGGCTCCTTACTACTTCCTGCTGGACCTGTGCCTGGCCGATGGCATACGCTCTGCCGTCTGCTTCCCCTTTGTGCTGGCTTCTGTGCGCCACGGCTCTTCATGGACCTTCAGTGCACTCAGCTGCAAGATTGTGGCCTTTATGGCCGTGCTCTTTTGCTTCCATGCGGCCTTCATGCTGTTCTGCATCAGCGTCACCCGCTACATGGCCATCGCCCACCACCGCTTCTACGCCAAGCGCATGACACTCTGGACATGCGCGGCTGTCATCTGCATGGCCTGGACCCTGTCTGTGGCCATGGCCTTCCCACCTGTCTTTGACGTGGGCACCTACAAGTTTATTCGGGAGGAGGACCAGTGCATCTTTGAGCATCGCTACTTCAAGGCCAATGACACGCTGGGCTTCATGCTTATGTTGGCTGTGCTCATGGCAGCTACCCATGCTGTCTACGGCAAGCTGCTCCTCTTCGAGTATCGTCACCGCAAGATGAAGCCAGTGCAGATGGTGCCAGCCATCAGCCAGAACTGGACATTCCATGGTCCCGGGGCCACCGGCCAGGCTGCTGCCAACTGGATCGCCGGCTTTGGCCGTGGGCCCATGCCACCAACCCTGCTGGGTATCCGGCAGAATGGGCATGCAGCCAGCCGGCGGCTACTGGGCATGGACGAGGTCAAGGGTGAAAAGCAGCTGGGCCGCATGTTCTACGCGATCACACTGCTCTTTCTGCTCCTCTGGTCACCCTACATCGTGGCCTGCTACTGGCGAGTGTTTGTGAAAGCCTGTGCTGTGCCCCACCGCTACCTGGCCACTGCTGTTTGGATGAGCTTCGCCCAGGCTGCCGTCAACCCAATTGTCTGCTTCCTGCTCAACAAGGACCTCAAGAAGTGCCTGAGGACTCACGCCCCCTGCTGGGGCACAGGAGGTGCCCCGGCTCCCAGAGAACCCTACTGTGTCATGTGAAGCAGGCTGGTAGGCAGACAGGCAGAGAGAAGGTCATGGCCACCGTGATGGGGCCAACAGCAAGGGAGGGGTAGGGGCCCATACAGGAGTCCTCCTTTCTGAGCTCCAGCCCCAGCCCCTCGAACCACCTGTAATCTAGGCACCTTTGCCAACACCTCCCAAGGATGGAGGACTGGGCGAGGGACTGGGAAAGAGGCATATTTAGTTTTGTGGGGCCTGTCTCCGCTGCCTCCTTCTCCACTTCTACAATCTCATTCTCTCTCTCTCTCTCTCTGTCTCTCTCTCTCTCTCTCTCTCTCTCTCAGAAGTGACAATTCAGAAAAAGAAAAGAACACTGAGAATGCAGGTTTTTCTACTAACAGCTGAGGAGACAGGCTTTCTTACTTTAATGTCTCTCCTTCTGACACTGTCCAGAAGGGGGAATTTGTCCTGTAAAATAGACTTCCAGAGCTCTTTTGCCCCCTCTGCTCCCATGCACCCTCCCCTTCCAAGTCCTTTAGCAAGGCCTGGATGTTTAGGGAGAAAGTGGTCCAAGGCTGCTGACAAGAGGGACCAAAGGGGGTGCTGGGTTCCCAGGGAGCAGGGATGTTTAATTACTATGTCATGTGCAATGTTGTTTTAGGCCAACCCTTGCCCCAAGCCCAGTCTCTTCTCCCTCCCCACCATGTCCAGACCTCCCAAATGGTTCTTGTGCATCTGTTGGAGAAGTCAAGGGAGTAGGGAGAAGGGCCCCAAGGATGGGCCCAGGTTAGGTGAAGAGTAAGATGTGAGCTGAACTCCTCGAACTGAAGAGACCCACACTTGGTCACATTCTCTCACGCTGCCTTCAGGATCCCCAGCCCCCAACTCTTCTTCCTGAGGATGGAAATCCACTCCAGCCCCACTAGGACTGATGTGGGTGCCATACAGGCAGGAGCAGCCCACCAGGAAAGTGTAAGGAGGGAGCTGAACTCCCCAGAGTAGCTGGACCACAGAGACTTGGGTCAGAGCTGATTTCAACCCCAGAATTGTCTCTCGGGTTCACCCTACTCTTCTGAAGATGAAAATTTGTTTGGGGCCTTGGTAACCGATAGCGGTACAAACTCCAAGGCACTGTGGACTTGAGTCCATTCCTATCTGACCTCTTTTTGTCCCCCTCAAGCCTCAGGGGCCTCAAGCCCCTCCTTAGTAGCCCTTGGCTGACTGGGCCCTGAGCCCCAAGCATCCTTCTTTCCCAACAACCCTCCTTCCCCATCCTTCCCCCACCCTTACCTACACCCAAAGTGGAGCACACTGCAGTCAGATTCTCCAGGAGGGAGATCCAAGCCTCCTCCCAGGGGTGGAGTCCACTCTGGGCTTACTTTGAGGCCTGTTCTGTGGATTGGTGAGCCAAGCTGGCACTCCTTGCCCTGGTCTTACCCAGGCTCTCTGTCCCCCTCTCACTTCCTGTGGGGCCGGAATCTGTATTTATCCATCCCCCTTTCCCTTCTTTATAGAAGTCCCTGTCCTAAACTCCCTCCCTAGCCCAAGAGAGCCCCAGAACTGGGGAAGCCTGACCCATACAGAATGGGGAGGGCACTCTAGGCAGGAGAGACATTAATGAGCCTGGCTGCAGAGTGGCCCTGGAAAGGCAGGCCAGAGTGGCTGAGAGGCTGGGAGTAGGGGAGCCTGTTCTCTCAGCGATAGTGATGGGGGTGCCTTTCCGAGGGGGTGGGGTGGGAAGACCAAGGGGGTGGGGGGTAGATAGGGTACATTTAGGAGGGTTTTCCTCCATTTCTTTTTTCTAACTGCCTGGATTCACCATTGGATTTTGTAAATGGAAAAACTGAAATGAACAATGCTATACTGGATGTTTTCTCTTTCTGACTGTGTGTGTGTGTGTGCGTGCGTGCGTGCATGTGCCCTGTCTGACCACATGTGGAGAGACATGATTGAGTGATAGTGTGTGTCTGTGTGACTTTGTGTGGGGAGGCACTCCTGAAGAAAACTTGCCCGGTGCACACACGTAAAATGCCTGTATATGGGGACAGATACAGCACGTGCATGCATACACACACACACACACACACCACAGTTGAGAGGAGACAAACTAGAGTATGTGCCCGTGGTAGGAAGTCGAGTGGTCAAGAGATGGATCTTGGAAACTACATAGGTCGGTAGCAAGAGGGTAGACTCCCATCTCACAAGATGGGCCTCCCTTGGCCCAGGCCCTGAGCACGGGAGGGCTGGGGCCGCCAGGGAACTTGAAAACCTCATCTCCTCACAAAGCCTGTAGCCCCATCTCAACCCCGTCTCAGTCTCCTTCCCAAACTCAAACAAGGTGTTCCTAAAATTGGACCACCATGGAGAATGGGGACTGGGAATTGAGGATCAAATGTGAGGGAAACTGATGAGGTTAGGAAATGCCCCCCACAAAGTAATGGCTTCTGGAGGGACTGCTCAGTCTGGGATGGGAGCCCTTCCTAGGGGCCACTGTATGCAGCTGGGACTTTGGTCAGCTTTGACCAAATTTAGAGGGAGGGATGTCATGGGGAAAAAAAACCCAAGCCCAGGAGTCTACCCAGCCAGCCTGCTCCCTAGACAGTTAATTTACTATCTGGTTATTCTCTCAGGTGCACAGAATTGAGTTGACCATACTCCTCAGTTCTTGGCACACTATATCATCATTGGTCCATGTGAGGCCCTTTTATTTTTTTTTCTTCAGTTTTGTCCCCTTCATCACCCATTCCTGATCCCATCCTCCCCGCCCCCTACACAGGCACCCACTCTCGTGTATTTAACGTACGTCCTTCCAATCCACCGTTCATGTGTTTATTTACATATATGTGTATCTGTGAAAAATGTATGGTATTGCTGTGTGTTTTAATTTACATAAACAGTATTGTACTATAAATCTTGTTGTTTCTTTTTTCACTCAACATTCTG